AGACCATTTAAGCAGCATTTTAAAATAGATTACTAAAAGGGAAAGCAGACGATAAAATATATAAAGCAAGCATTTTAGGCAAGAATCCAGATTATGTAATTCTATATGATCAGAGAGATAATCACCTGGTTTCTGAGAGGACTCATGCCTTCAGATAAAATAACAATGGATTACATCTCTTCCTTCCCACCCCACCCTCTTTGGCAGGCTTTAATTAGAAAGATACTAGTGTAGATTGAAGTCTTAGCCATACTCAACTCTTCCCTTGACCTGAAGAAAACCACAGCCATAGAGAATCTGGTGGGATACAAAACATTGTCAGTTTCATCCAAGTACACCAGTGAGCTTAAATAGAGCACCCAGGAGGTGCACTCTTTATGCAAGAGAAAAAAGGTGACCCCTTACATATTGATGATTTGACTCACATAATGGTCTTACCTTCTGGATCAGAGCCTTGAAGTGTCAAGCACATCATTTCCATATAGACAAGTAATATTTCCATGCAGGAGAAGGCTAAGATAATCTTCCAGATGTAAACCAAGGACCTGCTGTCTGGGTCTTTGCATTTGTCAGTTGTGTATTTATGTGCGGGACACAGTAACTATTGAAGCAAACCGAATTCAAGCAAACTAAAAAGCAAATCCTTGCATAGTACTTAAAGTCCAATGAGATAAAATGATGGATCGAAAGGATTATTTTTGCTTAATGAAGCATTCTGGGTTTTGAGTCTCATTGGACTCAGTTTTTCAACAGGATGTTTTGCTCAAGGGCTGGAATTTGGAAATTCCACAACAGCTATATAATCAGTCAGCTCTGATTAATTTAATTGAAACAGGACTCTTGATGAAGCCCTGCTGTGCTTATAATTAAAAATTTAGAAAGGGGTAGATGATGTGGGGATTTCTTTTTCCTGTGAAATTAGCTGAGTGTATTAATTCAGAAGGTAGGCAGTTGCCTCTGATTGTATGCTTCGGTAATCTGAACCATCTGCCTCTATATACTAAGGAGTTCACCACTTTAATCCAGCTTACGGCCGACAAACCACTCTTCTCTATCAGTATGCCCTTGAATAGATGAGGTTGTGCAAAGTCCTTTGCTCTTAAATGTATTGCTGTCATTGAGAATATTTGGAGGTTTTCTCTTGGGTTTGTTTGGATTTTTTTTTTCAGCTTTTGTCTGAATTTTGGTTTTATTTTTCTGGGGCAGAGAAAATGGCTTTCCTTATGAAAAGTATGATAAGTAACCAGGTAAAGAATTTAGGATTTGGTGGTGGGTCTGAAGAAAATAAAGAAGAAGGAGGTGCATCTGATCCTGCAGCAGCTCAAGGGATGACTAGAGAGGAGTATGAGGAGTATCAAAAGCAAATGATTGAGGAGAAGTGAGTACATGCTATTTCATTTCCCTTAAAAAATCCTTCTGATCCTTTATTCTTTAACTTTTAGGATGGAAAGAGATGCTGCATTTACACAGAAAAAGGCAGAAAGGGCATGCCTCAGAGTTCATCTCAGAGAAAAATACAGGCTCCCAAAGGTAAGACACTCTGGAAACATCTAATCATTTCTTATTTATCTATCTCTATTTATTTTTCACATAGAGTGAAATGGATGAGAATCAAATCCAGATGGCTGGAGATGATGTGGATTTACCTGAAGATCTCCGGAAAATGGTAGATGAAGATCAAGAAGAGGAAGAAGATAAAGATTCTATTCTTGGGCAGATACAGAATCTCCAGAACATGGACTTGGATACCATAAAAGAAAAAGCCCAGGCCACCTTCACTGAAATCAAGCAGACAGCGGAGCAGAAGTGTTCCGTGATGTGAGGGGTGGGAGGGGTGGAGGGAGGGAACCAGCCATCCTTGGAAAAGACCACTCTCTTGTGGGACGTTTCAAGCAGTACATGTTTTAATGTAGTGAACACAGTTAGGAAAACCACGATGATCCATTGACAGACAATAATTTGGTTGTTCTAAATATTCCTGGCAGAGCATTTAGCTAACACCTTGCAGCGGGAACCTTACTTTCCTTTTAGTTATAAATGAGATAAACTGGAAAATTTCAGTTGTAAATGATGATGCAGAACACATATCTGCTTAAAGACCTTGAGATGAGCCAGGAAGAAACAAAAGCAAGGGGCATTTCCTCTCCAACTTTCTTCCTTGGAGGCCAAGTTCTCACCCTGTCCAACTATTCGCAGGACACCAGGTCCCTTCAGAGAGAAATGTGGAGAGTCAAGGTGTCTACTGGGAGCCGGGTTTCCCACAGGGAGCTGAGTCTACAGACTCCAGGGCAATCAAAGGTCACCACCCCCACCCCTCACCTCTAGGATCCTTGAATTTGTCAATGATACTCATCAAGTATGCTTGGATCCTTTGGTCCTTGGATGCTTCTCAGCCAAGTGGCGGTAGCACAGATGTGGTGAACAATGACGAATTGAGGCAGGGAATAGACCTCACTAGCCCTTTGCAATGGAGATCATCGTTCTAGTGGCCATGTGAAGAATGGAACCAAGGGAGGCACAATTAGAGGCAGAGGGAAACCAGGCAGACGGCTGCTCTTTTTGAGTTGAGCTTAACTCTCCTTGTCTGAACTTGGTGATAGCAATGGGAACAAAGTGGGTAGACTAACAGAGAGCATTAAGAAGTTAAATCAATCTCTCTCTGTCTCCTCCCAACCTCTCTCTCTCTTTCATCCCCTTCTCTCCCTATCTCTCTTTTTTTTTTCTTCTCCTGTCCCTTCCCATCCCACCCCTTTAGACTACCTTCCAGTAAATCACACTGTCATTTGGTGCCACAAGCTTTCAGGGTAGACACTGATTTTTCCCCCCTAATATCTGCTCTCTTTCAAAAGGAATAATTCAAAAGACTTAGGACAATTACCACTGAAACACTTCGAGCTATTTAGCTAAAGCCCACCAAACCAAAACAAAATACTGATTTTTTTTTTTTTTTTTGGTGACTCTGTTCATACAGTGAATAAAGATCTATCAAAGGAAAAGGAAACTGAGACCGAAAACTTAGGGTCTAAGTTGTTCTAAACCCAGGGTTCTCAAATGTGTTGTACAAAAAGTTTCATGTAATAAAATTAAGCAAATAAAACAAATGAATAGAGGTCCAAAACCTATGGTCCTTGGCAAAGTTTAATCTGTCTT